TCAAACCCTGCCACCTCCCCCCACCCAGGATCCCCCCTGCCCCCGAACAAGCTTGTGAGTGCAGTGTCACATCCCATCGGGATGGAAATGGACGGTCGGGTTAAAAGGGACGCATGTGTAGACCCTGCCTCTGTGCATCAGGCCTCTTTTGAGAGTCCCTGCGTGCCAGGCGGTGCACAGAGGTGGAGAAGACTCGGCTGTGCCCCAGAGCACCTCCTCTCATCGAGGAAAGGACAGACAGTGGCTCCCCTGTGGCTGTGGGGACAAGGGCAGAGCTCCCTGGAACACAGGAGGGAGGGAAGGAAGAGAACATCTCAGAATCTCCCTCCTGATGGCAAACGATCCGGGTTAAATTAAGGTCCGGCCTTTTCCTGCTCAGGCATGTGGAGCTTGTAGTGGAAGAGGCTCTCTGGACCCTCATCCACCACAGTGGCCTGGTTAGAGACCTTGGGGAAATAACTCACAGGTGACCCAGGGCCTCTGTCCTGTACCGCAGCTGAGGGAAACTGTCCTGCGCTTCCACTGGGGACAATGCGCTCCCTCGTCTCCAGACTTTCCAGTCCTCATTCGGTTCTCGAAAGTCGCCTCCAGAAGCCCCATCTTGGGACCACCGTGACTTTCATTCTCCAGGGTGCCTGGCCTTGGTGCTGCCCAAGACCCCAGAGGGGCCCTCACTGGCCTTTCCTGCCTTTTCTCCCATTGCCCACCCATGCACCCCCATCCTGCTCCAGCACCCAGACTGCCATCCAGGATCTCCTCAAGTCACATAACAAGCAGCACCCACAAGGTGCTCCCTTCCCCCTAGCCTGAATCTGCTGCTCCCCGTCTGGGGTTCCCCGCCCATGCACCTCTGGGGGCCCCTGGGTTCTGCCATACCCTGCCCTGTGTCCCATGGTGGGGAATGTCCTTCTCTCCTTATCTCTTCCCTTCCCTTAAATCCAAGTTCAGTTGCCATCTCCTCCAGGAAGTCTTCCTGGATTCCCCTCTCTCTTCTTAAAGCCCCTGTAAACTCTGACCACACTGAGCATGTGTCTGCTGCTCCCTAGTCTGGGCCATGAGTGAGGGTGGAGGCCAAGTCTCATGCATTTTTGCAGCCCCCACAAGACTGTGCAGGTGGCCGGCCCTCATTGAATGCGGGGTTAATTTAACTCAGCCTCTGTGTGAGTGGATGATTCAGGTTGCCAGAGACAGAACCCTCAGCTTAGCATGGGAAGTAGCTTCCCTGTTGACCCTGAGTTCATCTGAGGTTGGCTTGGAAGGTGTGGGCACCATTTGGCCCAGTTCTTACAGCTCTGAAGAGAGCAGCAGGAATGGGGCTGAGCAGGGAAGACAACTTTCCATTGAAGGCCCCTTTCAGGGCCAGAACTGTCCCTCCCACCCTGCAGCTGCCCTGCCTCTGCCCATGAGGGGTGAGAGTCAGGCGACCTCATGCCAAGTGTAGAAAGGGGCAGATGGGAGCCCCAGGTTATGACGTCACCATGCTGGGTGGAGGCAGCACGTC